GCTGTCGGATCTCGGGCTAAGCATCCCTACCCACGCCTCCTCTTCCCAGGATTCAGAAACTCCCTTCTCTTTTTCTGCCAGGCGATCCCGGATTCTCCTCCGTCCCGCCCCTTTTCTCCCGGACCTTCCTCCGCTCTGCGGGTCCGCGGGCCCCTCTCCTGGCAACCCCCGGCCCTCAGCGTGCTTGCGCTGTTTCTCTCGCGTCCTCCCTTCCCTCAGCTGTCCCTCGTGCCCCCCGCAGTCCCCTCAGGTTTCTTCCCGGAGCGGCTGTTCCCGGGCGCGCGGTGGTGTTGGTGGGGCAGAGCTGAAGTCGCTTTAGAGGCTCAGTCGGCGCTGGGGTCTGTCACCGAACACGTTGGTTTTCGCTCCCTCTTCCGCTTTTCCTGCCTCTCCAACCCGGTATCAGTTTGAATTGCCAGCGCCGCGCACCGATTGGAAGAACTAGAGTTAGCCCCAGTCCCTCATTGGAAGGCTCCGGGGCCTCCCCTCACGAGAGCTTAGTGGCTTGAAGACCGTAGGCACCGCCCCAGTAACGGTGCTGAGATCAATTCGGCTTTCTGGTCGGCTGAGCTTGGCTCCGCCTCCGATCTCATTGGCCGGCTTCGGGAGGTTTCGGCAAACCCTGCCTTAGCCCTAGTGAAAGTGGCAAGACACGCCCTTCCCGCTTCTTATTGGAAGAGGGACTACAGTCTCCACCGGCCTCTACTCTTTATTGGTTAAAATTCCCCGCAACACCCCTCCTCTCTACCCCGGCCCAATTGGCCATGCCTTAGCTCAAGAGTTTGTGTTTGGTCGTCGGTTCCACCTTAATCCCGCCCATCAGTTCTACTTCGGGGTTCAACAACCCGGGGTGGAGCTTAATCTGTGACCACGCCTCGGCAGTGCTAGTCACACCTCCAAGTTTTGCCAGCTCCTCCCCCTCATTCCGGGCCTCTCGGTATCAGCTCTTCCTATTGGCTATGGGCCCCATCGGTCGATAGAAAACGGGCGGTGATTGGTAAAGGGGTGGGCTCTACTTCCCGGCGGGGTCCTGCGGAGTTGGCGGAGGCGGCGGAGGCTCCTCCAGGGACTGGGGCACCGATCTGCGTAGAAACGGGTGGCGGGGAAGAGAGGGGAGGAGAGCTCTGAGTGGGAAGCGGAACCGGGGGCCTGGGACCCGTCGCGTCAGAGCCAGGTAAAGGCTCCTTCCCTCTTCCTTTTCTTCCTATCGCCCCCTCCCCCTTTTCCTGCATTTACAGGCAAGTGAACCGGAGCAAACGACTTCCGATCCAGTCTGCGCTGTTGCGGCTCCCGTTTGGGATTTGATTTGCAGCATCTTTGAGCCTCTACGACAAAAAACCGCGAAGCACGCCCAGCCCTCCCCCGGCACCCCGAAAAGCACCCACTCCCTCCCGGGGACACAGCTGGGCGCGTCCACACCCCCGCAGCCCCACACCATGTTGTGCGGAAGGACTTCCACTCCCCGCCTGTGTCGTTGATGTCAGACCCCAGGCCAGCCTCCGGGCGCTGCAGTTCTCCCGGCTAATGCTGAGGCTGCGGCTCCGGCTCTAGCACAGGCACCAGCCGCCGCCGCACCCGGCCTCAGCGCCCACCGTCTGCATGTGCCCGCCGTAGCCGTCTGCCCAGCCCGCAGCCCGCGCTCCACGGAGCGCTGGAGACCACCGTGGGGGGCCCCTTCTGCCCTCGAGAGAAGCGGTCTTGGAGGTATTGATTTAGGTGGTTGGATTTTTTCCGTGGATCTATCAATTCACAATTCGAATTTGGAAGAAAGAAGGAAAACATGACGTCTCCAGCCAAATTCAAAAAGGATAAGGAGATCATAGCAGAGTACGATACTCAGGTCAAAGGTAAGGGTTTTGAAAAATAGCACACTGCAAATTTTCTGACTGTCTTCTCTTGTTTTTGTTGTAGAGATCCGTGCTCAGCTCACAGAGCAGATGAAATGCCTGGACCAGCAGTGTGAGCTTCGGGTGCAACTGTTGCAGGACCTCCAGGACTTCTTCCGAAAGAAGGCAGAGATTGAGATGGACTACTCCCGCAACCTGGAGAAGCTGGCAGAACACTTCCTGGCCAAGACACGCAGCACCAAGGACCAGCAATTCAAGTAGGGGCTCTGTGGCTATTACTCTCTGAGACAATGACTTCTTTTCCTTGATGTTTCTTCACAGGAAGGATCAGAATGTTCTCTCTCCAGTCAACTGCTGGAATCTCCTCTTAAACCAGGTGAAGTGGGAAAGCAGGGACCATACCACCCTGAGTGACATCTACCTGAATAATATCATTCCTCGATTTGTACAAGTCAGCGAGGACTCAGGAAGACTCTTTAAAAAGGTACAGAGATATTTCTAGTCACAGAGGTTCTTCCCAATTAACCTTCATTCCTCTTTCCTTGCAGAGTAAAGAAGTCGGCCAGCAGCTCCAAGATGATTTGATGAAGGTCCTGAACGAGCTCTACTCGGTAAATCAGATGGGTTGCTTGGCTCTTTAACACTCTGGGGGTGGGGGTGGGCGATGTCTTGCAGGTCATGAAGACATATCACATGTACAATGCCGACAGCATCAGTGCTCAGAGCAAACTAAAGGAGGCGGAGAAGCAGGAGGAGAAGCAAATTGGTAAATCGGTAAAGCAGGAGGACCGGCAGACCCCATGCTCCCCTGACTCCACGGCCAACGTTCGCATTGAGGAGAAACATGTCCGGAGGAGCTCAGTGAAGAAGATTGAGAAGATGAAGGAGAAGGTATGTAGGCTCCCACAGCTGTAGATGCTGGGAAGGTAAAAGTGAACTTCTGTTTCCTTTTCAGCACCAAGCCAAGTACACGGAGAATAAGCTGAAGGCCATCAAAGCCCAGAATGAGTACTTGCTGGCTTTGGAGGCAACCAATGCATCTGTCTTCAAGTACTACATCCATGACCTATCTGACCTTATTGATGTAAGTGCTTAAAGCCAAGGGCCTGAGGGCCCTGGTGTGCTCATGTGCCTTCTCCTTCCCACAGCAGTGTTGTGACTTAGGCTACCATGCAAGTCTGAACCGGGCTCTACGCACCTTCCTCTCTGCTGAGTTAAACCTGGAACAGTCGAAGCATGAGGGTCTGGATGCCATCGAGAATGCAGTAGAAAACCTGGATGCCACCAGTGACAAGCAGCGCCTCATGGAGATGTACAACAACGTCTTCTGCCCCCCTATGAAGTTTGAGTTTCAGCCCCACATGGGGGATATGGTGAGGCCCTTTCCCTATACCCCCACCCTCAACTTTCTGACCTGGTGTTGCTTTCTTTTGTTAGGCTTCCCAGCTCTGTGCCCAGCAGCCTGTCCAGAGTGAGCTGGTACAGAGATGCCAACAACTGCAGTCTCGCTTATCCACTCTAAAGATTGAAAACGAAGAGGTGAGTTTCTTCCTTAGGAGGCTCAAAGCCACTTCATGCATCCTGTTGGCCCTTGTCGTGGCAGGTAAAGAAGACAATGGAGGCCACCCTGCAAACCATCCAGGACATTGTGACTGTCGAGGACTTTGATGTGTCTGACTGCTTCCAGTACAGCAACTCCATGGAGTCCGTCAAGTCCACGGTCTCTGAAACCTTCATGAGCAAGCCCAGCATTGCTAAGAGGAGAGCCAACCAGCAAGAGACAGAGCAGTTTTATTTCACAGTAAGGGAGTGCTATGGCTTTTAAAGAGCGTCAGCATGCACTGCAGCACTCAAGGGAGATTTGGAACTCAGAGTCCTTGTTAAGTGTCTGAAGGACAGGCATTGAATATCTTAGATACGAATGTGGGCATACTCAGAGACCATCCCTACACTTAAAGGTGCAAACATTAAAAGTTGTATATGTCTAACAGGGATCCGCCCAAGAGAAAGGATGCTCCCAAGTATACAACTAAGAAGATTTTCTTTTTTAAGAAATTTTTAACTAGCTAGTAGGCTTTCACTGGAAAGTTTCCTTCTCAGGCACAGGGGATCCTGAAAGGGGAACTTCATCTTTTAGTTCTTGGAGAGTACATACAAATATTCATAATAACACATATTTTGTTTATAAAAATCTATAATCTCTTCTAGGTGATATGATGACATTATTTTATAACTTTTATTGTTGGGAAACTATTTTTTCTAATTATTGCTAAAACTTAAAGGATGGGTAATATGCAGCATTACTATTTTGCACATAATTCCAAAACATCGTATTTTCTTATTCATGTATCTCTAGTCTTCTTTTAGACAGTTGGACCCTTTTTTCTTTTTCTTTTTTTTTTTTTTTTTTTAAGTATTGTTAACAATCCTTTGGAAGTCACTACTGGTCTTTGTGTGCTGCTTTTTAATAATTGAGTTATTTTGAGCTTGCCAAGTAGGATCTATTGCCTGGACTAAAATTTATTTCCTAATCTTCTGATGACCAAGAAAGGAAAAATTAAGTTTGCAGATGTGAGATGAAATATAGCCAGTGAATATGCATACTGATTCTGAATGAAAGGAATTAACTTTTCAGTCAAGAAACAGTCTGCATGCAGTAAATTGAATTTTTCCTGCAACTGGAATGATTTGTTTAATTCTTCTTTGAACACTGCCCTTTCTCCAGTAAGAACACTAATGATTTGCTAATATTTTTTAAAGAAATCTGTTTTTTTAATTAGTTAAGCTCAGACTTCCTCTTATTTTTTATCCTAGAGAAAACTGCTAAAAGGGAATGATATATCAGTACTATTCTTCTAAAACAACTTTTTAAAAATGATTATACAAAGCCAAATATGCTCATTATATAAAATTTAGAAGCAAAAAGAAGGAAATAAAAATTTTCCATAATTCTACCAGCTAGAGATAATGGTGTTAGAATATATTCCTTTCTAATCTGTTTTCTATGCATGCACAAACACATATGTGAGCACATATTTATAATTTTATTCTAAAAAATAGGACACTGCTGTACATATTGTTTTACAATCTAAGTCATATAATTATAATATTCTTTAAGCATATTTATGAGTAAAATATTAAAACCTATACAAAAAAATAACAGAATGGCATTTTAGCTCATTCATTGATTTTTATAAAATATTTAACACACTCCCTGGTTTGTAGTTAGCGTTCAATAAATGCTAAAAATTTATCTTCACCATCATCATTAATTTATTTATTAATCATTATTAAATTATTCATTGATCATTTTTTGAGGATTTACTATTGCCAGACACTGTGCTACAAGCTGGGAATGCTGACAGTATAAGATAAAGAGGGAAATGATGGGGGATGGGTCATGTAAAGGGAGAACTTTCATTTTTACTTCATATATATCTAAGCAGTTATAATAGGTTGATTTTTGTAATTTAAAAAATGTAAAAATGCATACATGCACTAGTGCATGAATGGCAGCCAGGATGAGTGGAATTGGAGAAGCATCACACACACAGTGACTTTTGTGTTTGATCTTGAAGAATGAGCGAACCAGGCAGGGAGTCGGGGAGGAGAATCGCATTCCTTGAGGAAAGAGCAGCATGTGGGAAAACATAAATGCACGCAATAACCTGGCTCACATGTTAAGAGAACTTTCTGACTATAATGAGGGATGTGTTGCTGCCCCAAGCTTCATTATCTAAGGAGTTTGTTGAACACTCTCTAGAGGCTTTTAATAATAGGATTGTTTAGCTGGTCTGTCTGGACTGGTTAGATATAACACTATTTAAATGACCCAATCTCATTACATTGTGAAGATTTCCATTTTTTAGGTTACGTAAGAAATTTTGGACCTAAAAATCTTGCATTTTAAGACAGTCTTTGTCAGAATTACTTTTTGGCTCTAAATGAATTCTGTAACATTTGTATTCTAAATTGACCTTTAGTAAAAGCAGGAATGGCCATATTCAAACTGGTAACCTCGCAAATCCTGCCCACCCTTTCACTTTCTGTCTCAATACATTGATGTCCTCTAACCCATTTCCTGTCTTATGTGGCTTTAGTGCCACTTATCAAAATTGTGTGCAAATTTCCTTGGCTAACAGTAACAGTTTTTGTCTGGGCTTGTCTAGCAGTGGAATTCTGCCTGAGTTCATCATTTTTGTGACTGGTACTTGAAGTGCATCAGATGATTAATTTCATGATAAGAGGGCTTTTTGGGGTGGTGAAATAGACATTTATGGAAAATGGGATACCCACATTAAGCAGGGTGACTACCTGTTTACCATACAACCCACACAAAGCCAATACAACTATAGATGTGCTTTCTTTAGTCTGTTGCCTCTGCAAACATTGCCCGTGTGTTTCTCTATGCCCTTCAAAAACATCAGAGCAGCACATCCTGGAAGATCCTATCTTTTGTAAGTTTAAGAAGCAGCCTCTTGTCACAGCTTGACTCCTAGGTAGTGTGCCTAGTGACCAAGAGGGCTGCTAAGAAAGCTTTCTGACCACTTGTGGCTGTCATTGGACTGATTTGCCCAGATGACATCAATTGGGAATTTGAGGCATGACCTATAAAGATCAGTTGCTTGCAAGAGTCTCAGGAAAATAATTGTGGAGTTAAGAAACTTGAAGCGATTTTTAAAAATTACCTAACCCAACCTTCTCATTTGAAAAATTAAAAAATAAATAGGCCAGATATGGCGGCTCATGCCTGTAATCCCAGCGCTGTGGGAGCCTGAGGCGGGTGGGTCTCTTGAGGCCAGGAGTTCAAGACCAGCCTGGACAATGTGGTGAAACCCTGTCTCTACTAAAAACACAAAAATTAGCTGGGTGTGGTGGCAGGCGCCTGTAATCCCAGCTACTCAGGAGGCTAAGGTGGGAGGATTACTTGAACTGGGGAGGCATAGGTTGTAGTGAGCCAAGGTCGTGTCACTGCACTCCAGCCTGGGTGACAGAGTAAGACTCTGCCTAAAAAAAAAAAAAGAAAGATTAAAAAATAAATAAATCTGCTGGGCGTGGTGGCTCACGCCTGTAATCCCAGCACTTTGGGAGGCCGAGGCGGGTGGATCACCTGAGGTCGGGAGTTTGAGACCAGCCTGATCAACATGGAGAAACCTCGTCTCTACTAAAAACACAAAAAAATTAGCTGGGCGTGGTGGCGCATGCCTCATTCACGTACATGGGAGAGTCTACAAAGTCACACGTATTCATAGGTTAAGCCACATGCTGACAAATGTCATAAGAAGACCCTACACTTTTACCTTGGCCGATCCCTCCCCTCAGTGCAAGCTCTGTGCAAGAGTGAACTTGAACTTCACTCAGTGCAAGAGTGAACACACACTTTGTGCCGGCTTTAAAGAACCCAGCACAAAGCCAGTCTGCATGGCCTACAGACATATTTTGCTGGACAATGATTACTTGCTTTTCTTTTTGTTTTTCTTGTATATGCCTGTTTGATTGGTTCCTGACATACCAGAAAATCACTGTCAAAACATTAGCTTAACATTTGTTAAGGAAACAAAAAGACTTCGGTGACCACACCTTATAAACCAAACAGTTTTGTAAATCACTTTGGAAAATTTCACTAAAAAAAAAAATCCTTAACAATATAATAAGTAAAGAAAATTTAAAACCACAAAACATTACTGTGTTTGTAGGGGGAGGTCTGATTTACAGAGTAACCACATAGTAATTATAATTATTAGAATGTCCAGTTTTCAAAAAACGTTACAAGGCATACAAAGAATGGGAAAGTGTGGCTCATTCAAAGGAACAAAATAAAGTGACAGAAAATATCCCTAAGGAAACCCAGACATCAAACTTACCAGACAAAGACTTTAAAACAACTCTCTTCATTATACTCAAATGTCAAAAGGAAAACATAAACAAAGAAATAAAGGAATCAGAAAAAATATTAAAAAGTAGGAATATCAGCAAAGAGATAACAAATTCTGGAGTGGAAAACTACAATGATAAAAATTTAAAAATCACCAGAGGGATTTAAGAGTATATTTGCACACACAGAGGAAGCCATGAACTTGAAGAGAAGAAAATGGAAAATACTGTCTCTGAGAAACAGAAAGAATAAAAAATAAACAATGAGCAGAGACTAATGAATTTGTGGGACATCATCAAATAGACCAACATTCATATTCTAGAAGGATAAATTATGTTGTTAAAAAGTTTACCATTCTTTCTTTTCACCTTTCTTCCTTCTTCCTTCCCCCTCCTCCTTTTTACTTTTCTTCCTCTTCCTTTCTCTTCTTCTTTCTCGCCTTCATTATCCCTTTCGCTGTTTCTCTTTCTCCCTTTCTCTTTTTTCTTTTCTTTCAATTTTCTCAATTACTAAGAGATGTTTAAGTACCCTTAGCATGTTAGTAGATATGGTTATTTCTCCCTTTAGTTCTCTTTTGAGATTTATAGTCACTCAAATAAAGAGATAACCCAAACATAAGCGTCACAAACAGGCTTTCATACCATTCTTAATTTGGTCCTGTAATTCTTCATTGCTGTATTAATTTTCTGATGCTTTTAAGGATGTTTTATAACAAATTGTGTAGCTTTTTCCAATGGAATGTTTATTCTGAATTATCTAATTCATATTGTAAGTATAGAGGGAGTTTAATATAAAATTATTAAACTAATATTTGTGAAAGAATGTATTTGAGCATTTAACAAATATGTTAATCCTCAGACTGTTATTGGGCAGCTGAGCATACAGGAATAAAAATAACACAATTTTTATGTGTACAATATTTATGGAATACGTTACTGGACCCAATAAATAATTTAGTTAATAACATGACAAAGAACAGAAATTGTATACACTATAGAGCA